ATGCCTAACTCTTACTGAGTGTGTCCCATGTGCCAGGCCCTGCACTAGAGCTTTATTTTTCACCACAATCCTGTAAGATTGTCACTCTTACCCATGTTTCATAAGAGGAGGAGTTCAAAGTCCAGGGTATTCTCTGTGGAGTGCAGAGCTGAGTGGTGGGCCCTGAACATCCACTTAAAGGACAATAACCAGGCATCCGAGGAAAACACTAAAAATGGGGTGAGAGAACTGAACACAAGAATGATGGGTTTCACAGATTCTCGTAGAGCCCATATTTTCTACTGGTGAGTGCGGGTGAGTCTAACTTTGGGTTACTGGAAGGAGACGCAGAGTTGAGGGGTAAGTGGAGAATCAGTAGTTCTGAACTGTGGATAAGGAAATGAGTGGTTAAGAAGTGCTGAGGCCATCCTGATCATAGAATCATCTGATTTTATACCAGAAAGGGGATTAGATTCAGTTTTTTTCATTTCACAGCCCTAGAAACTTAGGCCCTATAAAGGTTAAGTGATTTGCCCACATCGATTTCAAATAGCAAGGGAGAATATATGAGGAACCCATTTCCCCAAACTTAAGTTTCCAAGAGACTCCAGTATCCCAACCCAGATTCTGTACAAAAATAATAAGAAACTGGTACCAATTGCCTCGAAAGTGAAACTCAGTTAAACCTGAGTGGTGCTGAGCAAACTACTACATTAGGCACTCATCTATTATAGAGGATATATTTCAAAGACAGAGTGATGTAATGGAGAAGCATTTCGTAAGGAAACCAAGAGCCCTTTTCTATCTCAGGTTTCTTTTTATTGAAGCTTGAAGCTCAAGTTCATGGCTTCATCAAAAGACGCTTCAAATCCTGAAGTTGAGATAGCTCTCACCTGGAGCCCGTGTGTTGTTCTACCCTTTGGCTGGGAACACAGTCACCTGGGAATCATTCCAGCAGGTGGCTTCAAAAGTCCAACCTGCTAGGTTGAAATCTGACACTGACACAGACTCCGGGAGCTGCCGCGGAAAGCTCAACCAGGAACCCGGAAATGCACAAGCCTCTTGATGCATAAAAACAGCTGGGCTCCCTTGGAGACAGAGCGCCATGGGAAACCGGGTCTGCTGCGGAGGAAGCTGGTGAGTAGGCTGGAAGGGCAAAGGGGAACATCTGCACATGGGTGATCTGTTTTTCCTATTACAGGAGCTGCCCATCAACTTTCCAGAAGAAAAAGAAAACAGGTAACTTTGGGGCTGGGGGAGGGAATCTGGGGGAATAAACTTAAGTTGGATTTCTTCCCCTCAGGAAGCCAAACAAGACGGACACTGAAGCCGCAGCCACAACAGCTGCAGCAGAATCTCCCAAAGGTAATGACAGGTCTCTGTCCCCTCTCTGGGGCGAATCTCCCTTAATGCTATCCATTCCTCGCAGGGCCATGAAACAACAGGACATACGTATGAACGGGTGTTACAGCAGCAAGGGTCTCAAGAGAGGAGTCCAGGCCTCATGTCGGAAGACAGCAACTTACATTATGCTGACATTCAAGTGTGCAGCCGTCCCCATGCCCGGGAAGTGAAACACGTGCATTTAGAAAACGCTACAGAGTATGCGACCCTTCGCTTCCCCCAGGCCACACCTCGCTATGACAGCAAGAACGGGACCCTGGTGTGAGCGCTTGGGAGGAAGGCCCAGTCCATCGTTAACCACTACACCTGTGGGGGAGAACCTACTGCTTTGGGGAATTGGGTGGCAACCCAGGGATGTTGTCCACGTTTTAAGCTTAAAGAACTCCAAAGCCCCTGGAATTGTGGGCGTCCCATTTTCTCCCCTGGCCTCTTACTTGCCACTGTTAGGTTGGAGTTAATAGTTGGTTTAGCTATGGGTGGATAGCTAAACTTAGCTATCCACATGAGGTTAGGTGGAGTGTGCAGGGAGGTAGGTCTTCGACCCCACCATTGTTGCTCCTGCTCTTGCAAAGTGCAGAAAGAGCAGGTAAAAAGTTAGCCCATAAGCACGTGGGCTGATCTTGTTGGACTTTAATTAATGGTATCCTTTTTCACACACCTTAAACTCCAAAGCTGAAGGGGAGGTGCTCCGGAAAAGCATTCTGAGCTTTTACATTCAGACACTAGGGCTGGCTTGGGCCATTTCCTCAGTGGCTGAGTCAGGTTCCAGACCTTAACAGACAAATGGGGGAAGGGGGCTGAGGCGTGGAGGAAACGCTTTCAGGACCTCAAGTCAGTGATAACCGACAGCACAGTGAGGCCTGGAAACTTCCCTCGGAGGGACTGTTGGCTCTCGCAGGTGCGGGGCCGCTAGGATCAATAAACGGCCTGAGAAACATGCCTGGCGCGTTTTCTGGGGCGGGGCCCCGA